AAAAAAAAAAAGAGAGAGAGAGAGACTTAACTCAGGTATCATCTCCTCTAGGAAGATTTCCTGAGCCCCCAGGCCCTGCAGGAAGTATTAGGGACCTCTCTGTGCCCTGACAGCCCGAGGACTCTATAGTCAGATGGGAGTAGTCAAAGGAGGGCACAACAACGGGAGGCAGGGGCCAGAGATCTATCTCCCCTCCTTGAGGATGGCACAGGGTCCCGGGTATGGCTGATTCCCTGCCCTCCATGGAGGTGGGCGGGGTGGGGGGAGGGTCTGTAAAGTCTCTGAGATGCGACTTCATTTACCTGCCGAGCAAGCCTCCTAGGTGCTCTTGGAGCAGGAAACACTTCACACAACATCTGATGCTGCTATTATCTATCCCACTTTCAGATCAGGAAACTGAGGCAGAGAAAGGTAAGTAGTGACTGAGGCAGGACAGGAGCCCAGGCTGTCCGGCTCCAGGGTCCCGGTCTTGACGGCCACTCTACCCCACTCTACCAGTCGCCCCAGTATGGCTGTCTTCCTCCTGGGCACCGCGGGGCCTGTACCGGATGGAAGGGAATGAGAATGGGGAGCAAAGGAGTGGGCATGTCATGCCTGTAAACATCAAGGTTTAAAGGCCCAGGCATTCAAGGCCTCAGATCGAGCTTCCCGGTTCCCCGAACTCCCGCAGGGCGCGGCTGGAGGGCCCAGGAGGGAGGAGAGTTCATCAGGCCTGGACGCCCCAAGCAAGGCCACGAGGGGAACCGGTGGAAGAGGGGTTGGCGGCCGGGGACCGGAGTCGCCTCCCCGGGGCAGCCCGCACGTTCCCCGGCTGGCCTTGTCCGGGGTGGCGAGCAGAGGCCTGGCCTGGCCCCCCAGCCGCGTCCCTGCCAGCTCTCGGCGGCCGCGAGGACGGTGCCGGGGAGGGGGCCGGGGAGGGGGCCGGGCCCCGCCCGCGGGCGGGAGGAGACGGGCGGGAGGCGGGAGCGCCCACACCCCGCCCCCGCCCCCGGATCCAGCCCGCGGAGCCCGCGGCCAGGGCGGCGCAGACCGGCCCAGCGACTCTCCCGGGCTGCCAGCCGGGACGCGCGGCCGCCGCCGCTGCAGACGACGAGTCCGCCCTCGTCCCGCGCCCCCGGGGCTCGCGGAGCCAGGTAACAGCCCGGGCGCGCGGGTCCTCGGGGCGTGCCGTCACCGCCCATTCTGTCTTCCTTCCAGGTCTCCACCTCTGGGCAGGAGAGTTGCCGACCACCTCGGGGGTGCTTTCTCTGCGCTTGAACATCTATAGCTGCTTCTGAGGGGCTGGGAGCCGGGCCCCTGGGAGAGACGAGCCATGAACCCCCCACAGCCTCTGCATTTGGGGACCTCACCTTAGGAGAGTGCCATTTACAGCTTCCGCCAGGGCAAAGGAGCTGAGCAGCCATCCCAAGCCCAGCCCACCTCCCTCCCCCGGCCCCTGGTAGGCATGGACTAGCAGCTGTGAGCAGCCAGAGCTGATGCCCGGCCCCCAGGGGGGCAGAGGCGCCGCCACCATGAGCCTGGGCAAGCTCTCGCCTGTGGGCTGGGTGTCCAGTTCACAGGGAAAGAGGCGGCTGACTGCAGACATGATCAGCCACCCACTCGGGGACTTCCGCCACACCATGCATGTGGGCCGTGGCGGGGATGTCTTCGGGGACACGTCCTTCCTCAGCAACCACGGTGGCAGCTCCGGGAGCACCCATCGCTCACCCCGCAGCTTCCTGGCCAAGAAGCTGCAGCTGGTGCGGAGGGTGGGGGCGCCCCCCCGGAGGATGGCATCTCCCCCTGCACCCTCCCCGGCTCCACCGGCCATCTCCCCCATCATCAAGAACGCCATCTCCCTGCCCCAGCTCAACCAGGCCGCCTACGACAGCCTCGTGGTTGGCAAGCTCAGCTTCGACAGCAGCCCCACCAGCTCCACGGACGGCCACTCCAGCTACGGTGAGGGCCTGGGCCATCTTGGCCCACTTTTCAGCTCTGAGCCCACTGCCCATTTCTCTTCTAGGCCTGGACTCTGGGTTCTGCACCATCTCCCGCCTGCCCCGCTCGGAAAAGCCGCATGACCGAGACCGGGATGGTTCCTTCCCCTCTGAGCCCGGGCTTCGCCGCTCTGACTCTCTCTTGTCCTTCCGCCTGGACCTCGACCTTGGGCCCTCACTCCTCAGCGAGCTGCTAGGGGTCATGAGCCTCCCAGAAGCCCCTGCAGCTGAGACTCCAGCCCCCGCTGCAAACCCCCCAGCCCCTACTGCAAACCCCACGGGTCCTGCTGCAAACCCCCCAGCCACTACTGCAAACCCCCCAGCGCCTGCTGCAAACCCCTCAGCACCTGCCGCAACCCCCACGGGTCCTGCTGCAAATCCCCCAGCCCCTGCCGCAAGCTCCACACCCCATGGACACTGTCCCAATGGGGTAACAGCTGGGTTGGGCCCAGTGGCTGAGGTGAAGTCCAGCCCAGTGGGAGGGGGTCCCCGAGGACCTGCTGGCCCTGCCCTCGGCAGGCACTGGGGAGCAGGCTGGGATGGCGGCCACCACTACCCAGAGATGGATGCGCGGCAGGAGCGGGTGGAGGTGCTGCCCCAAGCCCGGGCCTCCTGGGAGAGCCTGGACGAAGAGTGGAGGGCGCCCCAGGCAGGCAGCAGGACCCCAGTGCCCAGCACAGTGCAAGCAAACACCTTTGAATTTGCGGATGCTGAGGAGGATGATGAGGTCAAGGTGTGAGGGGCTGGGGCACGGTCCCAGGGCCCCACCTAGGTGCAGAGCCGGCCCCTCACCTAACAGCTGGTTCCTACCAGACCGGAGAGGGGAGAAGTCATGTTGCCCCTAAACCCCTCCCCACCTCTGCAGGACAGACATGGGAGGGAGGACAGGGAAGGCCAGGCTTGCTCTGGGACTTTTATGCTCCCAGAGGCCCTGCCAAACTGACCACCTCCCCCGACTGCCACTCTGGACCTAATAGCTGTTCCTTAGGCCCCACTCCATGCCACCCCCACCAGCTGGAGGACCCAGCCTCACAGTGTGTCCTTTGTGCCAGACCAAGCGGCCCGTGGGGGGTGGGGGGCAGGGAGTGTACCACACAGGGCCATTGTCTCACCTCCCAAAGGGACCGCCTGCCCCCAGCTCATCCCAGAGCGTCCCTGCTGCAACCCTGACAGCCGTCTCCCAGGCCGCTTCCCCAACATCCCCGCCCCAGCCTCCCTCTTACCCCAGAAAGGTCAGGTATGACCTCCCGGGGAGGAATCCCACCTGCCTGTATACCCCAGACTTGCCTCTGGGGCCTGATTAAATAAGGCTGTTTTGATAAAAGGTGTCCTGCAAGATGCTTGGGGACCTGGGAC